TTACAGTGAGGTATCTGACAACCCCTCACAAGGTTCTTGAAGCTCCGTGGTGGAGGGTATCTTGGATAAATCCACAGAGACACATTCAAGAGTAAATTCTCCACTGTTGGAGACCTCACTCACTCTGTTTGGTCTCCACCAAAGACACGGTTTTTAATTCATGGAGCTGCACTACAACAGCTCAAGAACTCCCAGCCAAAGTTTTAGTTTTTCTAGGAACATAAACGAGCCAATAGTGTGGAAATCGGTGATTAAAAACAAACCTCGCACATTTTAAGACAGAATTATTACAAGTAGCATGTACAAAAGGAAAATAATAGCCTACATTTAGTTCTTCTAAGCTTCATTCCACAAGAGATTGAAATCGAAGTATTCTGGGCTGGCACACGATAGCTGGAACATCATATTTTATTCTAGAAACACATTTGCCTTGGCAAAGAAGAGCGTGCCTAGAGGAGTGGTCAGGATAGTGAGGGATCTGTGATCCTTCGTTCTGAATCTAGAAAAGTCACTGGATATGCCCCTCCCCCGCCCCCCAACACGGTCTTATGTTCTGAATGTAGAAGTCACTGGATGTGCTGACACACACACACACACACACACACACACACACACACACACACACACACACACACAGAGTCTGTGGCCTCTTTCCCAGGCATTCCAAGTCCAGCAAGTTCGCAGGGAGCTGTCAGTCCGTCCAGGAAGGCCCGGGCCTGGGTTTGCCTCTTCAAGCAGCTACTGCAGGGGCGTGGGGAGGGGGCATAAGAGACTTTGGACTTTCCTTTGAGACAGTAGAAAGCGTTACATCCAGAGGCGAGATTCTAGCCTGGGGTCCCCGCCTTCCCGGCCTCCTCTTCCTCTCCCTCTGACTCCCTTTCCTGTGCCCCTCCCCCTGCCTCTTTCCCGGCCAGAGTCCAGCCTTAACCCGGGCAGAGGGCGGAGTCCCGTTAAGGGGGTGTGGGGAGGAGGCGGGGCCAGGGCAGGGGCGGGGCAGAGCCGGGCCAAGCTGGGCGGGTCATGCGCCCTGGCCTTCGCGCATCTCCCAGGTTAGCTGCGTGTCCGGGTGCTAGGCTGCAGACCCGCCGCCATGACGCTGCGCGCGGCCGTCTTCGACCTTGACGGGGTGCTGGCGCTGCCAGCGGTGTTCGGCGTCCTCGGCCGCACGGAGGAGGCCCTGGCGCTGCCCAGGTAAGGGGGCCCAGCGCCGCCGCCGCAGTGGGAGAATGTTCCTGATGTTCTTTGTGTTTTCCAGAGGACTTCTGAATGATGCTTTCCAGAAAGGGGGACCAGAGGGTGCCACTACCCGGCTTATGAAAGGAGAGATCACACTTTCCCAGGTGAGGGGACATCACCACACAGAGCCCTTTGGATACAAATTGTCCCCTCACTTCACTTTGACAGTGGATACCACTCATGGAAGAAAACTGCAGGAAGTGCTCCGAGACCGCTAAAGTCTGCCTCCCCAAGAATTTCTCCATAAAAGAAATCTTTGACAAGGCGATTTCAGCCAGAAAGATCAACCGCCCCATGCTCCAGGCAGCTCTCATGCTCAGGAAGAAAGGTAAGGATCTGATACTGGCCAATCTCAGGCCGGCTGGTCTATCTACTGGTGGCTTTTTGCTCAGGATTCACTACTGCCATCCTCACCAACACCTGGCTGGACGACCGTGCTGAGAGAGATGGCCTGGCCCAGCTGATGTGTGAGCTGAAGATGCACTTTGACTTCCTGATAGAGTCGTGTCAGGTGGGAATGGTCAAACCTGAACCTCAGATCTACAAGTTTCTGCTGGACACCCTGAAGGCCAGCCCCAGTGAGGTACGGAGACACTTCCTTATGGCAGAGAAGGATCTGAGATTCTCCCATGCTGTTTTGGGCTCAGGTCGTTTTTTTGGATGACATCGGGGCTAATCTGAAGCCAGCCCGTGACTTGGGAATGGTCACCATCCTGGTCCAGGACACTGACACGGCCCTGAAAGAACTGGAGAAAGTGACCGGAATCCAGGTAACTTGACTTCTGAGCGAGCCAAGCTTCCTTGTCTCTCTCACTATACCTTTCCTGCTTACAGCTTCTCAATACCCCGGCCCCTCTGCCGACCTCTTGCAATCCAAGTGACATGAGCCATGGGTACGTGACAGTAAAGGTGAGTCAGTTTTGTCTCTCAGTCGGCTAAGTGGTCGCTGCCCTCTCCTCTTTCCCTTCCACAGCCCAGGGTCCGTCTGCATTTTGTGGAGCTGGGCTCCGGCCCTGCTGTGTGCCTCTGCCATGGATTTCCCGAGAGTTGGTATTCTTGGAGGTACCAGGTGAGAAAGCTGGGGAAGATGCAGCCAGTCAGACCATGCTGGAGTGTGCCTGTTTGTTTTCTAGATCCCTGCTCTGGCCCAGGCAGGTTACCGGGTCCTAGCTATGGACATGAAAGGCTATGGAGAGTCATCTGCTCCTCCCGGTGGGTGTGCTGTCTTGCAGCTGTCTTATGCTATTAAATATGTTTCTTTTATTTTTAATTGCAGAAATAGAAGAATATTGCATGGAAGTGTTATGTAAGGTAAGAAGAATCTTGGGTAACATCTTCCCCATCTGATTTTGCCTGTGTGTGTCTTCTTCCTTAGGAGATGGTAACCTTCCTGGATAAACTGGTAAGTCATTATTTTGAACTGATATCTTTGGACACATTCGGCTCCCTTCTTTTTCCTTCTCTAGGGCCTCTCTCAAGCAGTGTTCATTGGCCATGACTGGGGTGGCATGCTGGTGTGGTACATGGCTCTCTTCTACCCCGAGAGAGTGAGGTAATTGGGCCTCGGGCAATAAAGATTTGGAGGGGCTATGTCTTGCTGCCTCTTATTTCTGTAGGGCGGTGGCCAGTTTGAATACTCCCTTCATACCAGCAAATCCCAACATGTCCCCTTTGGAGAGTATCAAAGCCAACCCAGTATTTGATTACCAGCTCTACTTCCAAGAACCAGTAAGTATGGCACCAAGGGCAACAATGGGAGCGGTCCTTCATTTTGCTTTCTTGATTGTTTTAGGGAGTGGCTGAGGCTGAACTGGAACAGAACCTGAGTCGGACTTTCAAAAGCCTCTTCAGAGCAAGCGATGAGGTGAGGGGTGGGGATGGGTGCAGAAGAACAGGTCATTTGTAACTCTTTTCTTTTCTTCCTTCAGAGTGTTTTATCCATGCATAAAGTCTGTGAAGCGGGTAAGAGACATGCTTGGGAGAGCCATATCTGGATGGGAAAGTCAACAAGTGGCTTTTTTTGCAGGAGGACTTTTTGTAAATAGCCCAGAAGAGCCCAGCCTCAGCAGGATGGTCACTGAGGAGGAAATCCAGTTCTATGTGCAGCAGTTCAAGAAGTCTGGTTTCAGGTAAAGAGAGCACAGGGCCCAGACACAGATGACTCCCTCTTTTTACTTTCTGATCTCTCCCCAGAGGTCCTCTAAACTGGTACCGAAACATGGAAAGGAACTGGAAGTGGGCTTGCAAAAGCTTGGGACGGAAGGTGAGTGCCAGGTTCAGTGTAGTCTCATCCACCTGGCCACTTCTGTTTCCTGTTCTCCCCCCAGATCCTGATTCCGGCCCTGATGGTCACGGCGGAGAAGGACTTCGTGCTCGTTCCTCAGATGTCCCAGCACATGGAGGACTGGGTGAGGGAATGGCCCTGTACAAGGGTCATCAGCATTTACCTTTCTGCCTGGGGTTTCCTTTCAGATTCCCCACCTGAAAAGGGGACACATTGAGGACTGTGGGCACTGGACACAGATGGACAAGTAAGGAGGTTGGGGGCTCCTGGGGTCGGGGAATTTTTTTCTTTTACTTCTCCCTTTCCCCCAGGCCAACCGAGGTGAATCAGATCCTCATTAAGTGGCTGGATTCTGATGCCCGGAACCCACCGGTGGTCTCAAAGATGTAGAACGCAGCGTGTGCCCACGCTCAGCAGGTGTGCCATCCTTCCACCTGCTGGGGCACCATTCTTAGTATACAGAGGTGGCCTTACACACATCTTGCATGGATGGCAGCATTGTTCTGAAGGGGTTTGCAGAAAAAAAAGATTTTCTTTACATAAAGTGAATCAAATTTGACATTATTTTAGATCCCAGAGAAATCAGGTGTGATTAGTTCTCCAGGCATGAATGCATCGTCCCTTTATCTGTAAGAACCCTTAGTGTCCTGTAGGGGGACAGAATGGGGTGGCCAGGTGGTGATTTCTCTTTGACCAATGCATAGTTTGGCAGAAAAATCAGCCGTTCATTTAGAAGAATCTTAGCAGAGATTGGGATGCCTTACTCAATAAAGCTAAGATGACTATGCTGCTGGCTGTCTTTGTTCTTGGAGAGGTGGAGTGACTGTTCACGGAGAATGCACGGCATGGGGATGAACCCTTTCCCTCTGCTTTTGAGCCCTGTTCTGGGCTCCAAGGTGCTGTATGATCTAGGCCGTGCTGGCCAGGAGACAATCCTATGGGGATGGCAGTGGTGTCTTGTGCTCTGTCCCCTAGAGCAGTCACTGGCCACAGGTAGCCACCTGCCTTTCTCCCGGCTTCCCTAGCAGAGTTTGCTCAGGCACAAATGTGCACCTGGAGCATTTGAAATGTGCTAGTGAGGCTGAGGAAGAGAATTTTAAATTTCATTGAATTGTAATCAGTTTAAAGTTAAATAGCAGCAGCTGCCATGAGGCTCAGGCAGATCCAGCTCATCTTCCCCTCTGCCCCCTCCTCCCTATCTTCCCCTCTACCCTCTCCTGCCTCCTGTCACATCCGGTTAGGCTCCCATCTCACTGATGTGTCTCCTGCAGTGGTCTCTCCCCTGCCCTGCTTCCAGCCCCAGAGTCCTGGAGCAGCAGCCTCCTCACGGGTCTTGCCGCCCACATGGTTGGATCCTGAAACTCGCAGGGCCTCCCCCAACTGCCCCTGCCCACCCCCAGCCCGGCCCCATCACCCTCCAATTCCTAACCGCCCTCCAGCAGCACACTTGCAGGTGCTGATCCT